ATAGTTTATCACTGAATTTTAAAAATGTGAGGCCTTAAGAAAAACAAAACAAAACTATCTTTCCAGATCTGCCACGTTTCTCCCGACAGAACTGAATTATGCAAATGCCAAAATGACAAAGAACAATAGTGAATGTTGCCTAGGTGCATTTTTGTAGAATTATCCACTGAGTTAAGCAAAACTCCCATTGACAGGAACTCACACTCTAGAAAATATAGTCCTTCAACCTATTGTTATATTGACTTGCTTTTTTTTAAGATAAACTCTAATATTCGTGTTTGTTTGTTTGTTTTTGTTTTTTGTTTGTTTGTTTGTTTTGAGATGGAGTTTTGCTCTTGTAGCCCAGGCTGGAGTGCAGTGGCGCGATCTCGGCTCACTGCAACCTCCGCCTCCTGGTTCAAGTGATTCTCCTGCCTCAGCTCCCTAAGTAGCTGGGATTACAGGCGCCTGCCACCATGCCCGGCTAAGTTTTTGTATTTTTAGTAGAGATGGGGTTTTGCCATGTTGGCCAGGCTGGTCTCAAACTCCTGACCTCATGACCCGCCCGCCTTGGCCTCCCAAAGTGCTGGGATTACAGGCGTGAGCCACCGCGCCCGGCCAATAAACTCTAATATTTAGGTGCATTTAGAGAGTGGATTTGTTGGCTTGGTTTCTTTTTTCTTTTTTTCAAATTCATTGATATTTGCTGGGCTTTGCTACATTAACAGCAAATTCCAGATGTTTAATGAGAAATAGATGCAAAGAGGGGAAATCTGTCTGCAGACTTCCTTGAAACTCCCTCTAATCAGTGGGTCCCGTTGGCCTTGTGGGTCTTATGGGGGCTGTGAGCCTCGTGGGAGCTGTGGGCCTCATGGGGGCTGTATGGCCTTGTTGGGGGCCTGTGGGGCCTGTGGGCCCTGTGGGGGGCTGTGTACCTCCTGGGGGCTGTGGCCAAGTGGGTCCTATGTTCTTCGTGGGTCCTGTGTGGTCTGGTGGGGGCTGTGGCCTCGTGGGAGCTGTGGCTTTGTGAGTCCTGTGTGGCGTCATGGGGGCTGTGGCCTTGTGGGTCCTGTGTGGCCTGGTGGGGGCTGTGGCCTTGTGGGTCCTGTGTGGCCTGGTGGGGGCTGTGGCTTCATGGGTCCTGTGTGGTCGGCCGCATTTGCTTCCTCTCCTTCTCTCAGTACATCCTGGACTCACCTGTGAGCGGCTCCGGACAGGAGCCTTGCTGGGAAGGTGAGTCCCACCTGAGAGCAAGAACTAGGGGAGAGAACTGGGCGTCGGTGCTGGGACCCTGTAGACACTGAGTGTGAGAACTGGGCGTCGGTGCTGGGACCCTGTGGACACTGCGAGTGTGAGAACTGGGTGTCGGTGCTGGGACCCTGTGGACACTGCGAGTGTGAGAACTGGGTGTCGGTGCTGGGACCCTGTGGACACTGCGAGTGTGAGAACTGGGCGTCGGTGCTGGGACCCTGTTGGCATCGACTGGATGGCCTTTCCCTCCTGAGTGACAGCCCTGGACGTGCTGTCGCCTCATGAGGACGCCGATGTGGCCCTGCTGCCGGAGTATGCCAAGCACGAGGGGCCAGGTGGCACACAGCACCTGTGTGCCGCTGGGGAGGGTGACCGCGGGAGGAGCGCCCGTGCATCGCTGCAGAGGGTGACTGCGGGAGGAGTGCCCGCCCATGCATCGCTCCTCCCAGCATCCCGCAGCTAAATGACAGGAGCTGGAGGCTGCCCCAGGCAGCGGCGTGGCTGGCGTGCGGAGTGTTTTGGGGGTGTCTGAGCTGGGTGGAGAGGAAGGCATATGTCACACTGAGGCATCAGAGACACATCCATTCACGTCGGGGCTGTGTCCGCGCCGGGTCCACACTCAGTCATCGCCCGTCCGCGCCGGGTCCACACTCAGTCATCGCCCGTCCGCGCCGGGTCCACACTCGCGTCATCGCCCGTCCGCGCCGGGTCCACACTCAGTCATCGCCGTCCGCGCCGGGTCCACACTCGCGTCATCACCTGTCTGCGCTGGGTCCACACTCGCGTCATCACCTGTCTGCGCTGGGTCCACACTCGCGTCATCGCCCACCCACGCCGGGTCCACACTCGCGACATCGCCATCCACGCCGGGTCCACACTCGCGTCATCGCCATCCACGCCGGGTCCACACTCGCGACATCGCCATCCACGCCGGGTCCACACTCGCGACATCGCCATCCACGCCGGGTCCACACTCGCGTCATCGCCATCCACGCCGGGTCCACACTCGCGTCATCGCCATCCACGCCGGGTCCACACTCGCGACATCGCCCGCCCGCGCCGGGTCCACACTCAGTCATCGCCCGTCCGTGCCGGGTCCACATTCGCGTCATCGCCATCCACGCCGGGTCCACACTCACGTCATCGCCATCCACGCCGGGTCCACACTCGCGTCATCGCCCACCCGCGCCGGGTCCACACTCGCGTCATCGCCGTCCGTGCCGGGTCCACACTCAGTCATCGCCGTCCGCGCCGGGTCCACACTCGGTCATCGCCATCCGCGCGGGGATGTGTCTGAAAAGTGTGGTGAGAGCTGTGTTCCCTGCGCATTTCTGAAGGCTCCTAGCCGCTGCAGTTGCCGGGAGCCATGGAGCCACGTGACCTTGAGGTCCACCGGGGAGAGGAGGGTGCATTTCGGAGGCTAGAAGTGGCACCTGGAGGGGCTGGCCCTGGGTGTGATCATTGAGAGGAGGGAGGTGGAAAAAGATCTGGAAGATGCCCTTGGGAAGCAGAAGAAGGTGGGTGACCAGAGTGGGGTGCCCAGAGGGTAGGGCAGGGCAGACCAGAGGAGGGGGTGGGCTTGGCACCCCCGGGAAGGAGGGATGGGGCTCTGTGAAAGTGAGAGCTGTGTGGACGTGGAGCTTGTGAGTCTGACCAGGAAAGACAGAGGGTTCCAGACGGTGCGGGGGCCCCTTCAGTCTGGTTGTGTGGGGCAGGGTCCTCACCCCCAGGTGAGGGGGCCTTGTAGGGCAGATTCCTGGAAGACCCTCAAGACGCAGGAGCGGAGGCTGCTGGCTGGATGGGGATGGAGCCGAGAGCTGAGCGGGCAGCCCAGGCCTGAAGGACAGCACAGGGGCCTCTGTGAGGCCAGGAGGGGCTGGAGTGCAACACCCCCTGTGACCCAGGTCTGGTGTGTGACGCGTCAGGCCCCACGGCACCGCAGGCTGGCTGGCTCCCCAGAAGGCCTGTGGTCTCCATGGCCGCAGCGCATTCCGGGGACAGGGCAGAGTGGAGTCAGCAGAGGGAGGAGGCGTGTGGGGCGTCCAGGGATCAAGGGGTCTCTGGGCCTTGCTCCCTTCCCCAGCAGCTGTGAGGATGGTGGGGGCTGCTGTCTGCCCAGGACTGCAAGCGTCAGGCACAGCAGCTGCTGTTAACAGTCAAGGAATGTTCGGGTCAGTTTGAGAACTTCAGGGCCCAATGGCAGACGGGTAACCCTGTTGTGCTTTTTCTCCGCAGGCGTCACAATGTAGCAGGGACCCCAGGCGTCGTGCTCAGGTAAGTGCGCGTAGGCCGACTGCCCTCTTCTTAAGTGAACTAACAGGTGCCGTTTCTGTGCTAGAAAATGGAAAAAGAGCCAGGGCCGGAAGGAGGGTGCAGAAGCGAGTCCGCGTGCGGAGCCAGGAGGCAGCGTCGCGTGGGAGTGCTGGCCTGAAGCCTCCATGCCCCGGCAGAGGGACGGACACGCGGACGTCTAGCGGAGGTGAGGCCCACGCCCCCCGACCCCGGGGGTCCTCTCCTTCCCCTCCCTCTCCCTTCCTGGGCAGGCTCCCGTGTCCTCAGTATGCATCAGGTCTCCCGAACCTCACAGCCCCGCAGGGAGGAGGAGAAGGGGAGGATTTGACTTTGGAAGTCTCTGTGACCAGGTGAGGACCGCAAGCGTAAAGGTGGTGGCAGA